ATAATATATATATAAATTATATATATATTAATTATATATATAATATATATATAAATTATATATATATTAATTATATATAATATATATATAAATTATATATATATTAATTATATATAATATATATATAAATTATATATATATTAATTATATATATAATATATATATAAATTATATATATATTAATTATATATATATAAAATATATATAATTTATATATATAAAATATATATAATTTATATATATAAATTATATATAAAATATATATAATTTATATATATAAATTATATATAAAATATATATAATTTATATATAAAAATTATATATAAATTATATATATAAAATATATATATAAATTGTATATATATAAAATATACATATAAATTATATATATATAAAATATACATAAATTATATATATAAATAATATGTATATAAAAGGGAGTTTATTAAGTATTAACTTACATGATCACAAGGGCCCACAACAGGCTGTCTGCCAAACTGAGGAGCAAGGGGAGCCAGTCTGAGAGTCCCAAAACTGAAGAACTTGGAGTCTGATGTTCGAGGGCAGGAGGCATCTAGCATGGGAGACAGATGTAGACTAGGAGGCTAGGACCATCTCTCCTTTTCACGTTTTTCTGCCTGCTTTATATTCGCTGGCAGCTGATTAGATTGTGCCCACCAGATTAAAGGTGGATCTGCCTTCCCCAGCCCACTGACTCAAATGTTAATCTCTTTTGGAAACACCCTCACAGACACACCCAGGATCAATACTTGGTGTCCTTCGATCAAATCAAGTTGACACTCAGTATTAACCATTGCAGGCCCCTGACTCTGAGGGCACAGCAGGAGGCATTTGCTTGCTCTCTGTGCCCCTGTGAGAGCTGTTTAGACCAAAGGCCGGAGGCTGGCAAGTGGGAGATGTCCTCACTGGGACAAGACACAGGTGCTGAATTACATCACAAAGCGTAACCTCCCTGCAGGGCGTGGACTCAGAGGGGCAAGAGAGACCGCAGACCAGGACCCACAGAGACCCTTGACTGGGCCACAGGCATGAACTAAGAGTGCTGAAGACCTAGGAGAACCACTGGTCAGGTCAGCTCCCAGCTCCACAGGGAGTAAGAAGGAGCTGCAGGCACAGCAGGCTGAAAGTCCACCAAGGGCTGAGGCCACAAGGCCTCTGGGGCAGCCACAGTTTTCATGATCACATCATACAGGACTGAGAAGCAGATAACAAGAGTGACGCTCACAGGGGTAGGCATAGACACACTGGGGCCGAAGGGGAGAGGAACTCTCCCTAGACACACAGATTGCTCTCAGGGTAAGGAGGGGAGGCTGGTAGAGAGACTCCTTAGAGTGACCCTAATGGCCTGTCTTGAATCCAGCTGGGCTGACGCTAACAGGAGGCAGTGTGTGGCTCGAAGATTCTTGAACCCACAGCAGCAGCTGCGGCCACCCCATCCTGCCCACAGCTCCAGCCCTGAGACGACGAGGAGGAGAGTCGACTTTGCCTCTTGCCCAAGGGACCATGCCCAGGTGCCGGTGGCTCTCCCTGATCCTCCTCACCATTCCCCTGGCCCTGGTGGCCAGGAAAGACCCAAAAAAGAATGAGACAGGGGTGCTGAGGAAATTAAAACCCGTCAATGCCTCAAATGCCAACGTGAAGCAGTGTCTGTGGTTTGCCATGCAAGAATACAACAAAGAGAGCGAGGACAAGTATGTCTTCCTGGTGGTCAAGACACTGCAAGCCCAGCTTCAGGTAAAGGTGTCTTTCCATATAGGTGGACATTTTTGAATAAAATTGCATAATTGCTAACCAACAGGTCACAAATCTTCTGGAATACCTTATTGATGTAGAAATTGCCCGCAGCGATTGCAGAAAGCCTTTAAGCACTAATGAAATCTGCGCCATTCAAGAAAACTCCAAGCTGAAAAGGGTAGGTGATGAACCACTCATCTGTGACGGCCTCTACTAATTTTTGTTGTTGTCATCTTTTTCAGAAATTAAGCTGCAGCTTTTTGGTAGGAGCACTTCCCTGGAATGGTGAATTCACTGTGATGGAGAAAAAGTGTGAAGATGCTTAATGGTGTTTTGAGGCATCCCTCCAACCTCTGTGACTACTTTATCCATGAAAATGAAGCAATGGCAGGTGGGAGGCTCTTCCCAATGTGCTTTCTTCATTGGATAAAGTAATGAAGTCATTATTTTCCTAGGTACGTGCAAATGAAGATGTGGCTCCCACCCACGGGACTGGAGGAAATCAACAAGGGCGGAAGTACAGGAGAGACAGAGATGTCTGAGGACTGCGCCCCGCCACTCTCAGGTGAGAGGCGGCAGGCAAGAGCCCTGAGGCCACAGAGACGTGCTGTCCTCGAAGGGAGGGAGTGCCCACCTGTGCCAGTCATGGCGGGCGGGTCAAGGAGGATGCACGCTCAGAGCCGACCACGGGTTCAACCTTCCCACGTCATTGCTCACCCTGGTGAGAGCATGGAACAGACTGGAGTAGGTTCCAGAGAGTGCAGGAAGAGGGGAATTGGAGACCATGAGGACAGACACTTCTTTTGAAAGATTTTGCTGTAAAGGTGAGGAAAAAAAGAAACTTTTAATCTGAGGATACCTCTGGCTTTTCTTTCCTTTCTCTTTTAGTGCCATCAACACAGGGTCCCAAGAGTTCTCAGCCACATCAGCTCCAAGAAGAACTTGTTTCATTGAGGATTTAGGGGAACTGTCTCATTGGCGAAGAGAAGTTCTCCTCCCCCTGCCCCGATGTGACTCGTTAAGGTTTGGGGTGCCCTGGCTCTTGGAGCTTTCATCTATGGTCTAAACCTTGAACACCATAAACATTAGGTTGGCAGTTCTTGGAGCTTGGGTAACTGCATGCACATGCCTTGTTCACACATGTCCCAGTATTTTTACTTACTCTGTTGAGGGAGTTTATTCTTTCCTTTGAATACATTTCACTCCCACCTGTAATAAACTCCCAATTGGTCTTTCTACTTTTGTATCTTTAGGTGAATTAAAAATTTCA